ACTGAGGCCATTTTCGTAAAAATAGCTCCATGTAGGTCAAAGACCACAAATAATTCTTACTGAAAGAATTTTTCAGTCTCAGATTAATCTTTCTAAATTATATCTTGTTCATGACCCAAGTAGTTAAAAAAAATTGTTGCTACCCACCACCTATAAGCCTAAATGCCTGATATTCAAGAACTTATTTCTAGATTATTAGTGATTCTCTACATGTGCACTCTAGGTCGGTTAAGTATAATTAGTTGTTTGCAATAAATACAGGAAAAATTAAATTCAAATTACGAATTTGATATGCCCTCTTTGTCTCACAAACCTTCAATTCTTGCAATCTTTACACATCTGGCAGGAAACTGTAGAAAGCAGATCCCATTTATAGGAAAGATGAATATCGCTGATACCCTTTCAATAGTCCCACGGCGACAACTTAGGCGGCAAGAATGAAGTGTGGGATGTGGGAACGAAGACTTCACAGTGTGTGGTCCCGTCCTCTCACCACCGTAATGAGAAATGACACCTCAGTTTGGAGCCTTCTAACTCGATTAGCTTTGGTAGGTGGAACGCAAGTCCTACAAACCTTAGACTGTTCCTTCCAGAGAGAACCACTAACCATGAACCTTCTGCACCAGGGTTTCTCAAAGTGCGGGCCACAGACCACCTGCTGCCGAATCACACGATGCTGGGTGAAAACGCGGATGGCCTGGGCCCCACCCTGGAATCTCAGAGTCCGAATACTTAACTACGGGTGTGGCTCTGAAGTCTGCGCTTTCCACCAGTACGCCAGGTGGCTCCGTCTTTGGCGCGCAAGTTTGAGAGCCGTGGGGCCCCGCCCTCCGCCAAGGTGGGCGTGGGTGGCGTAGCAGAGCCCCAAGCTCAGGCCGCCTGCGCAGGCTAGGGCCGGAGGCACGCAACCCTGAGGCAGCGAGTCGCCAAGTCTCGTATGCGCCCCGCAACGCGGGAACTAGGCGATCGCTCCACGCTCCTCCCCTCCTTTCCCCTCCCACAGCGTCCTGCGCGCATGCGCTTCGCAGCTTCTCTCGCCGCCGCGCCCCCAGCTGCTCTGGTTACGGTTGGTGTTTGCGAATTCTCTGCGGCACCTTCTTCGCTGAACTCCACCGTCAGTTCCATAGGCGCGCGCCCGCGTCACGTGGGCCGAGGTTCCGGCGCGGCTGCTGGCCGGCGGCTGAGCCGGGAGAAAGGAGCTGCGGCCACCGTTCGCCCTACTTCTGCGCCTCGGGGCGGGCGCGCCGGTAAAAATGGCGAAATGGGGGTAGGCGGCGCTGGACCTGAAGAGATGGGGCGCGCAGGTGGGGCGGTTGTCAGAGCCCCCTGACGTGGGCGCCGGGCTTTTATCGGCGATTTGATCTGGCGACCTCGGGCCGGCGCCTAAGAGGTCAGACTGCGGAGCCTGCGGGTCGCCAGCGGCCCCGCCGAGAGCCGGAGGCAATGGATGAACAGAGCGTGGAGGTGAGGGGGTTGTGAGGGTGGTGGTTAGTCCCCTGGTGGACCTTACATCTTTTACTGTTTTCAGAGCATTGCTGAGGTTTTCCGATGTTTCATTTGTATGGAGAAATTGCGGGATGCACGCCTGTGTCCTCATTGCTCCAAACTGTGTTGTTTCAGCTGTATTAGGGTAAGTTGTATTTCTTTTTACATGCAGTTAGTTCTAATCGATATCTAATCTTTTGCCCCCTTAGCGCTGGCTGACAGAGCAGAGAGCTCAATGTCCTCATTGCCGGTAAGTGTTTCCTTACGATTATTTGTGAATTTAATTAGTGTATGTGTATGGATTTTCTCCCCAGTGCTCCACTCCAGCTACGAGAACTAGTAAATTGTCGTTGGGCAGAAGAAGTAACACAACAGCTTGATACTCTTCAACTCTGCAGTCTCACCAAACATGAAGAAAATGAAAAGGACAAGTATGTCCTCAATTTCTTTGTTCAATATTGAATTATAACTTCATTTTCTTTTCATAATGTATAGATGTGAAAATCACCATGAAAAACTTAGTGTATTTTGCTGGACTTGTAAGAAGTGTATCTGCCATCAGTGTGCACTTTGGGGAGGAATGGTGAGCAGAACAAATTCAGTATTTTTTTTAAGAAAGTGTTCTAAAGCTACTCTAATTTAAATAGCATGGCGGACATACCTTTAAACCTTTGGCAGAAATTTATGAGCAACACGTCACTAAAGTGAATGAAGAGGTAGCCAAACTTCGTCGGCGTCTCATGGAACTGATCAGCTTAGTTCAAGAAGTGGTAAGACTACTACTAAAATATAATTATTTTGTATTAAAATTATTCTTACCTCTTTATCTTCTAGGAAAGGAATGTAGAAGCTGTAAGAAATGCAAAAGATGAGCGTGTTCGGGAAATTAGGAATGCAGTGGAGATGATGATTGCACGGTTAGACACACAGCTGAAGAATAAGCTTATAACACTGATGGGTAAGTGTTTATGTATGCTGCTGGGGTACCTGCCAAGTGTTGATGATTCACTATTTTTCATCAGGTCAGAAGACATCTCTAACCCAAGAAACAGAGCTTTTGGAATCCTTACTTCAGGAGGTGGAGCACCAGGTGATGAAATATTAAATGTAATGAAATAGTCTTGTTTGTTCAGATAATTTTTTTCCTCACACAGTTGCGGTCTTGTAGTAAGAGTGAGTTGATATCTAAGAGCTCAGAGATCCTTATGATGTTTCAGCAAGTTCATCGGAAGCCCATGGCATCTTTTGTTACCACTCCTGTTCCACCAGACTTTACCAGGTATGACACAGTTTTTAATTTCATTTTCATTTCTAAATAATTTTTTTTGCCTTTTTTTTTTTAGTGAATTAGTGCCATCTTACGATTCAGCTACTTTTGTTTTAGAGAATTTCAGGTAAGAGTTTTTGACAATTCTGGTTTTTTTGTCTTGGGATTTGGTTGGTTTTCTTTTTCGTTAGCACTTTGCGTCAGAGAGCAGATCCTGTTTACAGTCCACCTCTTCAAGTTTCAGGACTTTGCTGGAGGTTAAAAGTTTACCCAGTAAGTTTTTCATATTTCTAATAAATTTTGAATTTTACACTCAAACTGATTATTCTTCTTTTAGGATGGAAATGGAGTTGTGCGAGGTTACTACTTATCTGTGTTTCTGGAGCTCTCAGCTGGCTTGCCTGAAACTTCTAAGTAAGAAGTGTAATTAAATAACAACCTTAATGCTGTATAGTAATGGTCTGTTTTTCAATTTTAGATATGAATATCGTGTAGAGATGGTTCACCAGTCCTGTAATGATCCTACAAAAAATATCATTCGAGAATTTGCATCTGACTTTGAAGTTGGAGAATGCTGGGGCTATAATAGATTTTTCCGTTTGGACTTACTCGCAAATGAAGGATACTTGAATCCACAAAATGATACAGTGATTTTAAGGTAACAGGAAAAATTTGATGTTGTGGTTTTTATTTTTTTTTTAATGTGGCACAATTCTTTTAAGGTTTCAGGTACGTTCACCAACTTTCTTTCAAAAATCCCGGGACCAGCATTGGTACATTACTCAGTTGGAAGCTGCACAGACTAGTTATATCCAACAAATAAACAACCTTAAAGAGGTAAGAAAATATCTATTTCTGTTTTGGTGTTTGGCTAATATTTGTGCTTTTCTTGTTTTAAAAGAGACTTACTATTGAGCTGTCTCGAACTCAGAAGTCAAGAGATTTGTCACCACCAGATAACCATCTTAGCCCCCAAAATGATGATGCTCTGGAGACACGAGCTAAGAAGTCTGCATGCTCTGACATGCTTCTCGAAGGTGGTCCTACTACAGCTTCTGTAAGAGAGGCCAAAGAGGATGAAGAAGATGAGGAGAAGATTCAGAATGAAGATTATCATGTAATAATGAGGCCAGTTTTAGATTTTTGTGTATAGACGTCTTGTTTTCTTGGCATTGATCTAGCACGAGCTTTCAGATGGAGATCTGGATCTGGATCTTGTTTATGAGGATGAAGTAAATCAGCTCGATGGCAGCAGTTCCTCTGCTAGTTCCACAGCAACAAGTAATACAGAAGAAAATGATATTGATGAAGAAACTATGTGAGTTTCCCACTTTACTACTGTAAAGCATTCTATATAAATGATGGATTTTGTATATTCTTAGGTCTGGAGAAAATGATGTGGAATATAACAACATGGAATTAGAAGAGGGAGAACTCATGGAAGATGCAGCTGCTGCAGGACCCGCAGGTAATGAGGTCACTCCACTGCCTCCAAGCCATTATATATATCATTTTCTACGCCTCTTTTGCAGGTAGTAGCCATGGTTATGTGGGTTCCAGTAGTAGAATATCAAGAAGAACACATTTATGCTCCGCTGCTACCAGTAGTTTACTAGACATTGATCCATTAATTTTAATACATTTGTTGGACCTTAAGGACCGGAGCAGTATAGAAAATTTGTGGGGCTTACAGCCTCGCCCACCTGCTTCACTTCTGCAGCCCACAGGTAAAATAATAACAATGATAATTTCCTTTTTTTATGTTAACATGACTTGTCAATTTCTCTGAAGCATCATATTCTCGAAAAGATAAAGACCAAAGGAAGCAACAGGCAATGTGGCGAGTGCCCTCTGATTTAAAGATGCTAAAAAGACTCAAAACTCAAATGGCCGAAGTTCGATGTATGAAAACTGATGTAAAGAATACACTTTCAGAAATAAAAAGCAGCAGTGCTGCTTCTGGAGACATGCAGACAAGCCTTTTTTCTGCTGACCAGGCAGCTCTGGCTGCATGTGGAACTGAAAACTCTGGCAGATTGCAGGATTTGGGAATGGAACTCCTGGCAAAGTCATCAGTTGCCAATTGTTACATACGAAACTGTAAGTAATATGTTCCCAGTGTCATTTCTCCACTATTCAGAGGTGTTCTTAAATGTCTTTGCAGCCACAAATAAGAAGAGTAATTCGCCCAAGCCAGCTCGATCCAGTGTAGCAGGTAGTCTATCACTTCGAAGAGCAGTGGACCCTGGAGAAAATAGTCGTTCAAAGGGAGACTGTCAGACTCTGTCTGAAGGTAAATTTGAGGGATTCAGAATGTACTTTTAGAATTTTTGTATTCCATCTTCCTTTTTTTGAAGGCTCCCCAGGAAGCTCTCAGTCTGGGAGCAGGCACAGTTCTCCCCGAGCCTTGATACATGGCAGTATCGGTGATATTCTGCCAAAAACTGAAGACCGGCAGTGTAAAGCTTTGGATTCAGATGCTGTTGTGGTTGCAGTTTTCAGTGGCTTGCCTGCGGTTGAGAAAAGGAGGAAAATGGTCACCTTGGGGTAAATTAAGTTGTTTTGTATATGTAATGGTATAGAGAAATATCAAGTTGTTTTCTTCTTTGAGGGCTAATGCTAAAGGAGGTCATCTGGAAGGACTGCAGATGACTGATTTGGAAAATAATTCTGAAACTGGAGAGTTACAGCCTGTACTACCTGAAGGAGCTTCAGCTGCCCCTGAAGAAGGTAAGGAATGATAAACTTATAAGTAAGCAGGATTCAGAAACATGTTCTCCTTCCTTCCTGCCAGGAATGAGTAGCGACAGTGACATTGAATGTGACACTGAGAATGAGGAGCAGGAAGAGCATACCAGTGTGGGCGGGTTTCACGACTCCTTCATGGTCATGACACAGCCCCCGGATGAAGGTGCAGCACATGATGTCATTTTACACAGATTATTTTAAATTTTTTATTTATTTTTTAATCATAGATACACATTCCAGTTTTCCTGATGGTGAACAAATAGGCCCTGAAGATCTCAGCTTCAATACAGATGAAAATAGTGGAAGGTAATTGCCAAATCAAGAGAACTGACTTGCAAAACTAGTGCTAATGTCTTCTCTCCCCTTGCAGGCAACTGCCCCTCTCCATTTGGTGCCACTTGGTTACTCTGCAACCTCAGCTTTCCAATGGATTCGAAAAAATGTCCTAATTTATAGTTCATCTGGCTCGTTTGCATTGTAAGAGTAGAAGAAATGCTCCTTCTACCCCTACATCCCGGAGTGGAAGCTGGAAGTGCTGTGATTTAAAAATGTATATATGTAAAACACACATTTTATTGAATGTAAAACATGAGTGTAATTAATCCTAAAACCAGAATTCAGAAAATGAGCCATTTTTAATTTTTTTATCTAGTTTTTTAAATGTTTGAATTATAAAGGTGATAAGATTAGAAAAATTTGGGAAATAGAAAACCCCAAGAGCTATTTTCTTTTTTGCATATTCATTTGAATTTTTATGTGGTAATATTTTTAGATTTCTCCTCATTCTACCTCTCATTCTCACATCTACCAATACATGCCTTCATAGTCTAGATTTATAGAAGTTTTAGAACTCTGCTTAGGGATGCTTAAGAGCAAATGGTAAGATTAGCCACAGTGTAGTTTGGGACATCAGTAGTACGGGCTGCTCTCTTTCTAAAATCCTTTTCTCTGGCTGGCATGTTGACCGGGAGTCTCCCTTCCATTCCTGCTCTGCAGACCCTGCGGGCCAGAGTCCTTGCCCGAGACCTTCAGGTCAGTCAGTGTCTCCTGGTGTGCATTTGGGAAAGGCTGCTGCATAGGCTCACCTCCCACTGGGTTTCATTTGACCTAGTGAACCCGTAGCAACTCGATTTGGCTTAATTGGCCACCCCTAATCCTGTAGCTGTCATACTACTCAATGTAATGACTAGCAGGGACAACTTTTTCATCATCTTTAGTTAAACTCCAGTTACTCATTTGGAAAATGGTTTCCCCAAATGTGTATCATTCTTGACAGTTTTTCACATTTGTTTCCCTGGTCCTAAAGCAAGATTATAAAAATCAAATAGAACCTGTGTGTGAGGGCCCTTGTTTGCACAATGAGGAGAGGACACACTTCATCTGGAGGTTGCGTGACTGGGGCAGCATCCTACAGCTCAGCATAAGAGGCAGGCTCAACCAACTGCCCAGGGAAGAGCGCTTCTTACTAAACATATTCAACAGTTGGGGCTCTCAGAAAAGAATGTGACTTGTTTTAAATGTAAGTAAGGGATCTTCCATAAGGTTATTCCTAGGCCAAGCAAAAGGAGGTTCCCTAAAGCACAATAGAAAAAGTGTTCTTTACTAATTGCTGTTAAGATGACAGATGGGGCTGGGCGTGGTGTCTCACACCTGTAAATCCCAGCACTTGGGGAGGCCAAGGCAGGCAGATCACTTGAGGTCAGGTGTTCAAGACCAGTCTGGCCAACATGGCAAAACCCCGTCTCTACTAAAAACACAAAAGCCAGGCGTGGTGGCCGACGCCTGTAATCCCAGCATCCTGGGAGGCTGAGGCACAAGAATTGCTTGAACCTGGGAGGCAGAGGTTGCAGTGAGCCGAGATTGCACCACTGCACTCCAGCCAGGGTGACACAGCAGGACTCTTGTCTCAAAAAAGAAAAAAAAAAAAAAAAAAGACAGATGGAAACTTGCAATCAAAAAGAAAATGATGCACTTAGGGAGGCCGAGGTGGGAGGGTGGATCATCTGAGGTCAGGAGTTCGAGACCAGCCTGGCCAACATGGTGAAACCCCACCTCCACTAATAATAATAAAATGAGCTGGGTGTGGTGGCGGGCGCCTGTAATCCCAGCTACTTGGGAGATTGAGGCAGGAAAATCGCTTGAACCTGGGAGGCAGAGGTTGTGGTGAGCCAAGATCACGTCACTGCACTCCGGCCTGGGTGACAGAATGAAACTCCATCTCAAAAGAAGGAAAGGAAATGATGCACACTGACAGCAACAGGGGGCGGGTGTGGGGGGGAATGCTCAGTTATGCAGCTTGTCAGTACAGACAGTTGTTTCTGATAATTTGGTAACTTGGGTAAATTTCTATGATGTTCAAATGATTTTACTGTACCTAGTGGTTCCCTTCTGTCTTGCTGTGTGCTGCTCCTTCAGAAAGAGGTGTTCCTTTTGATCTAAGTAATACTATATTTTAGGGAATTTTTTCAAGTGTAACACTTACTAATCAAAATGTTCCTTTTCTGTCATTCCCTGCTTCAGTAAACCCCTTCAAATATGTCCTTCTTTCAAAACTTCACCTTTTTTTTCTCAATTGTTCATTTGGTTCTATATAAAGTCATGCCAAGGACTGAATGAATTTAGGGAATTAGGAGTTGAAGATTTTTGAAACTATGTAAAATTAATTGTAAAGGCCTTCTTTACTGGTAGGCAGGAGAACAGTGCAGTGTATTGACAAGGTTGACTCGTTTGGAAGGTCAGTTCCCTCCCTTCAGATGCAGGTGTCGTAAGTGACTTCCCTCCCCCACATTGTCCTTTTTGTCTCTGTCTCCTTTTACTCACTTATCAGCAGTCCTTGGGAGGCTTTCCACCACAGCTCATCTGATGATTTCCTTACTTTCTTCTAGCTTGAAACTCAAAGAGGCTAAGCGAAAGGGGAAAGCTTGGTTAGATGCAGAGTTCTAAGAATGAAGTAGTTGGGAGATTTGATGACCACCGCTTAGTCCTTGGCAGGTCGGGTTCCTCTTTTCTTTTAGGATTATAACACCACTCCCTCTCCTCGCAGTTCAGCTAATGAAGAGAACATGTATAAGGCTAAATACCTCTCTTCTGGGGTAAAATAATGTTACAGCAGCATTTAGCAAATCTTCTTTTTAAATGTTCCAAGCTTCCAAACTTAACGTCCATCTCAGGATTTTATTTTCCAGTTCTGAAGAAATCTGCACAAATTTAAACAGTAAATAACTTACCTTTCCTTTAAATAAAAAGACAAATGACTAGTGGTTTTTAAATTGCCAGGTTTTATTAAGATAATTGGCAAAATTTCAACATACACCTTACCTGAATGAACACTTTTAATAAAATATGAAGGATCACTCATGACTACAACTGAACTCAAAAGTGAGATGTAGAGCAGATTTGTAAATTGATAAATTTATTTGGTAAGAAATTATTCACTTCATTCGCTTCACTCCATAGAGAATTCTTTGCAGAGAAATGTTATGAACAAGAGAACAAAGCCTGTCTCTCACCAAAGAGCACCTAGAGTAAGAGTTTACAATGATGTATCTGGATTATCTAATTCATCAAAGTTTATTTCCTTTTCAAAAACAACTGCTGTGTCAGTCTGGAGTTCCCTATTTCATGTTTTCTAATTATTACAATAAATAGTCTTCAAAATAGAAGATAAAATGCTGCTTTAAGAAGTAACAGTTATTTTTCAA